GGAAAAGTCAATATTGGGGGCCGAATTCTTCCTGAATGGAGTAAGGAGGCCTGTTTCAGCTCAGAGGTGAAAAATCTTGGCTGGATTAGCCCAGTAAATTCTCAAGATGCCTGGCAAGCGTCCTGGATTGTGGCATTCTCTGACCGATGTAAAAGCTTGAGCCTCTGAATGAATGGACGCCCTCTCCAGGGTAGCCAGTTCAGGGAAACTGGGGAGATACCTTAACACCTTCCTGGGTTGACTTAATTCCTGGTTTCCTTTTGAGTGAATGGAGGTGGGCTAGGAAAGATGGGGTTCTAGAATCAGAAGAGCCGCACAGAGATCTGCAGACTCAGAGGGGCCCACAGGCATTTGCAGCAGTCACCTCATTGCACAGCTGAGGGGGCTTGTCTGAGGTCACATTAGCAGATTAGCGCAGCCCATTTCCCTTTGTGTGACTTGGCAAAGAGAAAAATCGCCTATTAGTTTTTCCAGTGGAAGAGAATCCCAGAGCGGTCCGAGTGGGTGAGGAGTCTTGATAGAGCGATGTTGGGAAAAGTTCAGGAACTTGGAGGAGAACAGCAGGGGAGGGGGCAGCGCTGAGCGCGGAAGGATGGAGGGAGTGGGGCCCCCCTCTGCCTCAACTCTGTTCTCCTCATTTTGAGCTTGTATTTAAGCACGCCGGGGGGCTGGCCTGGGGGCCTCTCACTCGCAGCTTCCTCCAGTGCCTCCCAGGGCGGCTCTCCCGGGTCTCCCCTATTTGGCCGGCTCGGCCAGCTGGGCCTGGCGTTCGGGGCGGGGCCGGAGGAGCGCGGGGGTGGGAGTCCGGGAGGAAGATGCACCGAGCGGGCGGGCTGCGAGGCCGCGGGGCATGCGGGAGGCGGAGGGGTGGGGACCGGGGTGGGCTGCGCCCTCCCGCTCTGGCCCATTCCACACCCCGCCGAAAGCGGACACTGTCAGCTGAATCACTCCCCTTTTAGGAGGAGGGAGGGGAAAAAGGTGTCTAGCTCCTTTCTGCTTAAAAAAGCACAGGGAGATCGCGGGCAGCTTTGCAGTCGCTGCCTTCTCGCGCCTGACCATGCACCCCTGCATCTTCCTGCTGGGCCACAGGCGAGCGCTTTATTTCTGGAGCTGAGGGCTAAAACTTTTTTGACTTTTCTTCTCCTCAACATCTGAATCATGCCATGTGCCCAGAGGAGCTGGCTTGCAAACCTTTCCGTGGTGGCTCAGCTCCTTAACTTTGGGGCGCTTTGCTATGGGAGACAGCCTCAGCCAGGCCCGGTTCGCTTCCCGGACAGGAGGCAAGGTTAGTGACTCTTCTTTATTTCTTTTTAAAACTCACTGTTCTTCCATTTCTCCTTTTCTTTCAGAGCATTTTATCAAGGGCCTGCCAGAATACCACGTGGTGGGTCCAGTCCGAGTAGATGCCAGTGGGCATTTTTTGTCATATGGCTTGCACTATCCCATCACGAGCAGCAGGAGGAAGAGAGATTTGGATGGCTCAGAGGACTGGGTGTACTACAGAATTTCTCACGAGGAGAAGGACCTGTTTTTTAACTTGACGGTCAATCAAGGATTTCTTTCCAATAGCTACATCATGGAGAAGAGATATGGGAACCTCTCCCATGTTAAGATGATGGCTTCCTCTGCCCCCCTCTGCCATCTCAGTGGCACGGTTCTACAGCAGGGCACCAGAGTTGGGACGGCAGCCCTCAGTGCCTGCCATGGACTGGTGAGTGTGGGCTCTGGCATCTCCTTCCTCTG